CTTGCCTGGCTGGGAATGAGGGCTCCAGCAGCAAGGCTTAGGGTTTGAAGGGGAAATAGTGTGTGTGTTTTAAGGGGCTCAGGGGGAGATGTCTTTGGATATACATGAAGAGTGCTTAGAATAGTGCTAAGCACTCAATAAATTTTAGCTATTAACATATATAATGTACTGTGCCTTTTGTTATAAAACGCAGACCTTTAAATAGAAACTAGAAGGGCCACGTTCTTGGAAAAAATGTTCAGTGTTAGAAGCAGTAATTATGTATTAATAATTATGTAAGTGCCAAATTTGGAGCATGCACATAATGTTGATCTCTCTCTACCCCTCACCCTTTCATTCCCTTAGGCCATTTTGGAGGAATACATTTTAAGGCGGGAACCTCGGATGTGTTACGTAACAAAGGCCTTCTTGTGTTACTGTCTAGTGGATCAGTAGGCAAAAGGAAGAAACACATTCTCAAAGCATGGTCAGATTCCTTAAAATGTACTTAGATAAGGGGGAAAAGGGTAAGAAATCTAGTAAAGGTGTGGTGCATGCTAATTGATGGGGAAGACAAAAAAAGAATATAATGATTTCCGAAACTCTGACCATATCTAGGTTAGTGACAAAATTTGAGTTTGGGAAAAATATACATATCAGGGATGCAAGCTTATTCTATGCAGTTTACACCTGCAATTGTTATTGTTATTTTTTTTTTTTTGAGATGAAGTCTTGCTCTGTCACCCAGGCTGGAGTGCAGTGGTGTAATCTCCGCTTCCCAGGTTCCAGTGATCCTCCCACCTCAACCTCCCGAGTAGCTGGGACTACAGGCACATGCCACCATGCCCGGCTAATTTTTGTATTTTTACTAGAGATGGGGTTTCACCATGTTAGCCAGGCTGGCCTTGAACTCCTGACCTCAGGTGATCTGCCCACCTCGGCCTCTCAAAGTGCTGGGATTACAGGTGTGAGCCACCACCCCCGGCCATCCTGCAATTTCTTTACCACGTTTTAGCCTTGCCTTTTTTTTTTTTTTTTTTTTTTGCCTCAACAGAGAATTCTTTATTATGTCCAAAAGAGCACAACAAAAACATCCCAACAATACATAAACCTATATATAAAATATAGAATATCTCCAAATTTTTACTTTCTATGGCAGCACGCCAATATATACAAGAGAACATATTGATGGGGCAAAGGGAAAACTGATTTGGGCAATGACTTAATTAGTCAGGCATTAACATTCAGAGACCTGGTAAACAGCAACTTTAGTCAGAAAAGCAATATGAGAAGAGTTCCTGTGAAGCTGGGATTTACATACTTCATTCTCCGTTCCTGGTCATTTCATCCACAACTTGACTGTTGTCAATCATGGTTCTTTGCCTTTGGAGTGGTACTATGAAGGTACAGAGAATAGAGAATGCCCATCTCAGTACCAAAATTTCACCATGAAAAATCATAATAGAAATAACAAAGCTTAAAAAAATGCTGCATTTCAGAAGTATTTACCCTAATAATTTTTAAGAAAGCTTACCATAAATACTTCTAGGTTAGTGACAAAATTTGAGTTTGGGAAAAATATACATATCAGGGATGCAAGCTTATTCTGTGCAGTTTACACCTGCATAGGCCACCCATCTCGGCCTCCCTAAGTGCTGGGATTACAGGCGTGAGCCACCACGCCTGGCCCTGGTATATGTTTTAAGTCAACCAGTTCTCCTTAAGTACTTGTTTCAACATCATGTTATTGTGTACTACAGAAGCAATCTCTCAGTTATGAAAAATAAAATCAGTTTCAGGGCTCACAAAGTAAAAAGGGAAATTCTTTCCCAATCTCCCCTTCCCCCACCACCTGGCTTTTTTTGTTTAAAAAATTAAATTCAAATGTATAAGACCAAGCACCGGCACTTTCCAAAAAACAAAAATGAAGCCAAATCACAAAATTACTCAATAGTTATAGAAGACAGCTCTGATTTTGGGGGGTCATCTCTGGTTGCCTCAGTACAAGCATTGATCTTTGGCTGCTAGCCTTGCTTTTTAGTTTAAGGAATATGGATCCTATTATTGGTATTAAAAATTATACTTCTAAAACTATTGAAGGCTATTACTAATTATTTCAGTTCTCTATATAGTATTCGTACCTCAGTTTAATAGTGCTTACTAAGTCATTTAAATAATAGGTCTCTGTTGAAAAATATTAGAATTGTACCCTTCCACCTCTAAAAAGTCAGAGTTCAGGATGAAAAGGTATGAAGTCCTCTGTTGGTCATAGTATTTTGTGGGCTAAATCATTGTCTAAAATCAGAAAGACAGCGCAGTGGAAGGTTCTAGGAGTTGCATGGATCTGGGTTAGAATCTCAGTGCCTCTCGCAACCAATTGTTTAAAATGTGGGCAGATTAGTCCCTCCATTTCCATTTTCTCTTTTGTGAAATAATTATTATTTTGCAAGGCTCATGTGACAAAGTGGATTAGTATGTGTGTCTAGCATAATGTAGATGCTAAAATTAAATGATTGACTTGGCACCAGTCAGAGTTTATTCACTTTTAATATTGATTTTGAAAGTCTCCAGTCAGATTGCTTAATTGATACACATTAATTTTTACTGTTAGATTTTTAACTTATTATTAAACACCAAGTTTGATAATAAATACTATTAGTGAGGTAGGAGGTGGAACTTGACTCCAGACCAGATTGAAGACTGGCTGAAACAGGGAAGAGGTGAAAGCACCTCTCCATAAGACACGCCCACCAGTGCCATGTCAGTTTACCATTGCCATGGTAACACCTGGAAATTACCACCCCTTTCCATGGCAACAACCTGGAAGTTACCACCCTTTTTCTAGAGGTTTCTGATTAACCTGCCCTCTTAATTTGCATGTAATTAAAAATGGGCATAAATATGACTGCAGAACTGCCCTTGAGCTGCTGTTATGGAGCAGTCACAGAGCTTAACACTGCCACGTCAGTAAAGCAGTTTCCTTCTACCGCAGGGTCGCTCTTCAGCTCTTTCCTAAGTGCAGTTGAGAATCTTCCTGGGCTGAGCCCCAGTTTGGGAGCTTGCCTGCCCTTCATCAATAGCAGTAGTAATAGTAATGATGATGGTAGCCAGCCAGATATAGTGAAGTGTTCTATGTGTTCTCAGTTACTCTGAACAAGGGCCCTCAAAGGGCAGGTATTTTTATGTTCTTTTTGCTGACAAGAAACTGAGGCTTAGTGAGACTGAGATTTAGAAAGTAATGAAAGGAAAAAGTTATGTTAAATGATCACTTTTTTATGGAGCCATGCTTTTTTGTGCTTAATTTATTGCCTATTGCTCATATGTGTTTTACATTGTTCAGTGTTTTCTCAAGATAAGCAATGAGAAGTAACAGCTGTAGTCAACTTTCTTCCCCAAGTACTAAGTAAATAAGGTGGTTAGGTGTAGAATGGAATTAGCTATGGAATGCTGATTGTTTATTTTCTATGTAGGATGAAAGAAATTAGGCATGAAGAAGGAAGATAATTTTCTACTTGCTATAGATTTGAAATAGTTTTCTTTCTTTTGCTTTTTTTTTGTTTGACCTACTGAGGAGTTCAGAGTGGTTAACTGAAACAGACTCTAAAAATACCCTTTGGTAGCGTGCTCACTGAAGTATTTTCTGTTTGTCTAAAATTAGCAGATTTGAGCAGATTTGAGCAGTGTACTCTGGTTTTCCAAAGCCTTCCATTAGGTGACTTCTTATTCTGGTGTACTTTGTTATCTTTCTGGATAACACGTTTGATGGGTGTTAAAAGGTAAAGCCAGGAATGGCTTTACTTTCTAACAGAATACTTTACAAAGCAGTTTCCAGCTTAGATACTTCCTCCTACAGGGAACCTTCCCAAGGTGTTTCCTTGGCAGTGCTCCCTTCCTTATCCCGCCACTGTCCCACATGTCCCACCTAGGCCTTGAAGGGCAGAACCTGTGCTCTGTTCACTGTTGTATTCCAGTGCCTGACACAACTATTTGCACAGTATTTAGGTGCTGAACAAATATTTATTGAATGCCAAAATTGGTTCATTTACTAAGCAGAAAGAAAGGAAAATATTTTTTGTTGGCAGTGTCTGCAAAGAGATTTGTCTTTTCCCATGAAAATTGAGAAGTGGGGACAGAAAAGCAAGAAAGTGGGAGCAAAAGTAATTGAGATCCACAGTGGCTCAGGAGTGTTGACCGGTGCAGGGTGTGGTAGAAGCCCGTTAATGGGTAGGGGAGCCAGATACGGAGGCTCAGCTGGGCTGGGGGCAGGTCTGCAAGAAATGGGGGGGTGTGGAGAAGGTTACCAGCCGTTACCAGAGTTTTCCTCTGCATTGGGAATTTCTAAGGTGTGTTTTTGTTTTTAAAACAATATCTGTACTTTCAAAAATATGGTTTCTTTGCTGCAAGGGGAACACATTTATTTTGTGAAAGTAAGTGTACCTAGTTAACAGTTTCCATTTATTAATTTCTGGAATAGTGTTTTGGTTACTTGGAATGTGTGTGTGTATTTTCTTTCTTTCTTTCTTTTTGAGACAGAGTCTCGCTCTGTCACCCAGGCTGGAGTGCAGTGGCGCCATCTCGGCTTACTGTAGCCTCTGCCTCCCAGGTTCAAGCGATTCTCCCGCCTCAGCCTCCCAAAGTACTGGGATTACAGGTGTGAGCCACTGCGCCCGGCCTATTTTCTTTCTATTACAAGTCCCTTGCGGGAAAGATGGTCGTAGCTCCTATTCTAAATGAACAGAAGTTCTGTCTTAGAAATTTTCCCATTTTACAAGTGTTCAAAGAGGACCAAATTTCATCCTCTTTCCCTGCCTGTGTCCTGGAATCAGCTGAGAAGAAAGACAGGAGTAAGGTGGTCTTCAATTCAGCCAGTCTTCAATTGTTGGAGACCAAAATTTACCTTTATGCTGATCAGGGTTAGAGCTGCTATGCAGAACATGGCTTATCTCTGCGGGCAAGTGGCCTTCCTGAGGCTCATCTCCAGAGCTGTGCAGCAGAATGTTGCCCTCAAAAGAGGACAGAGGGCAGGACTGGCTATGCATGCATGCTCACTCCCTTCTTCCAGATTCACTGAGCCTGTTTTCCTTCTGAATTAAGAGGTAAGAAAGTAACACCTGGAAAGATGTACTTTCCCAAGGTCACGCAGATAGCTGGCAACAGGTTTTTCTCCTGGGCTCTAGAGGCCTTTGGTCTGAGTAGAAAGGGCATGGTTATGGGGTTGGCCAGGCCTTGTGTTCACCACATTCTGCTTCTGTGCTCTTAGCTTTCATTTCTGCATCTATACCATGGGGTTAAAATTTCTACCCTCGGGATTCCTGGGAGGGTTACCTAAGGTGTAACTGTTGAATGACCTGAACCAGTGCTTTGCACTCAGAATCAGCAATGTAAATATCACTCAGCCAGCCTGGGGCACTTTCCTCTATCAAACCTTACCAATCCTTTTCTTCTTCTTCTTCTTTTTTTTTTTTTCTCTTCAATTGAAACAGGGTCTCACTGTCTTGCCCAGGCTGAGGTGGAATGTGGCACAATCTCCGTTCACTGTAGCTTCCACTTCACAGGCTCAATCAATTCTCCAGCCTTAGCCTCCAAGTAGCTATAGGCACGTGCCATCACACCTGGCTAGTTTTTGTATTTTTTGTAGAGATGGGTTTTCACCATGTTGCCTAGGCTGGTCTCAAACTCCTGAGCTCAAAGCGATCTGCCTGACTTAGGCTTCGAAAATGCTGGGATTACAGGTGTGAGCCACCATGTCCAGCCTCGTTGTTCTTTCTTTTAATCACCCTGGCTTGGCACCTCAGAAAACATGGTGATTGGAGTTTAGCTTTCAGCAGGGTGGGACTTGGATGTTGACTGTTTTAATTTTGATTTTTTTTTTTTTTTTTTTGAAACGGAGTCTCACTCTGTCGCCCAGGCTGGAGTGCAGTGGCGCGATCTCGGCTCACTGCAAGCTCTGCCTTCCGGGTTCACGCCATTCTCCTGCCTCAGCGTTGTGAGTAGCTGGGACTACAGGCGCCTGCCACCGCACCCAGCTAATTTTTTGTATTTTTAGTAGAGATGGGGTTTCACCGTGGTCTCGATCTCCTGACCTCGTGATCTGCCCGCCTCGGCCTCCCAAAGTGCTGGGATTACAGGTGTGAGCTACCGCACCCAGCCCAATTTTGATTTTTTAGGAGGAAAAAAAATTGTTCCTAAGGAAGTCAAGTCCTAAATTGAAAGACTTTCATATATTACACAAACCCTAGAAAAACTTGGGTTACACCTGGGATTGATTTTGAAGTAGGGCGTTGAACTATGTGTCCTGTTTAACCTCGAGGAGCAAATGGCTTTCCATTCTAAACATTCTCATTTCTTCTCTGGGACATTCTTTAGGTGCTTGTTTGAGTTTCTGTTTTGTTAGGCACATTAGAGGACTCTATATGAACAAGTTCCTAGGGGAGGAAATTGGTGACTTAGATGAAAGGGTGAAAAAGGTGAAACCTTCACATTATTGTGTAAGGGATTGTCCCAGAATGTGTGAAATTTGATGTAGTCCTTCTTGGCTTCGTTTTTTCCTCAGATGTTCTGGATGAAACAGTTCCCCCTGTCACACGTGGAGATAAGGATGTGGCTCTAGGCAGGGCATATCCTGTGTTTAAGACTGTGTTGACTCTTCTTTTACAGTGTCTGCCACTTGTTTCCTGCCTAGGTCTTTAGTTTTGAGTGAAGTACAGCTGTGAAGTCCTAGACTTGTAATGCTAAGGCGTTCATTATGTTAAATTCAGTTTCTCTTTTTCTTTTCTCTGCTTCACATCAGCCTTGTACTTTAGCACGTTTCCAGTCCAGCCTTGGTAGCTGGGCTGCTGTTCTCCTTGACCCGTCCCTTTGCAAGCAGCAGACCACGGCCAGGGTTGGGAGTCCGGCTGGGCCACTGACCGCAGTGCTGAGGAAAGGTGGAGCGGGAGGCCCTTTCCTCCCAGCCTCGGGCTTCCTGTGCAAGCCACTGAGGAGGAAAAGGAGCTGGAGGGTGTGTGAACCCTCAGGTTATACAAGCAGCACTTCTATGCAACAAAGAAAATGTAAATTGCTGTAAATTACCAAAAAAAAAAAAAAAAAAAAAATTGCTGGCAATCTGCTTTCCAGGGCAGATGGAGGGTAGCTTTTATTTATACATTGGTCAGCTGATTGAGTAATGTTTAAAAACCACCTTTACTTCTGGCACTTCTTGGCAGTATCAGTTTTTTTTTTTTAATGGATAGAGAAGCTTTTTTATTTTACAGATAATAACTGCATATCTTTACCTGAGGGAGCTCAGGTTCGCTCTATCTAGCAGCTTCCACGTGTCATCTCTGTATGTGCAGTTGGTGCCTGCATTAAGGAGGACGGACAGCCTTGTGGCGTTGGTGCCTCTGTTTTGTGTCTAAAGCTATTTATTTGGGGGTGGCTGCCCCAGGAGCAGCACATCAAAGTGGTGTTCAGTTATGCTGGCCAAGTGCTGAATTGCATTGTGTTTATTTTTATTTCCAAGGTTATTTTATTTTTTACACATGAAAGCCTTTTTCCCTCCTAGATTTTACTGTTTTTTTTTTTTTCCTGATTAACAAAGATGTACAGACTGAGGAGAAGTTTTTGAAAATTTTGTAAAAATGTTGAAATTTTTATGCAGAAAGAGAAACAAAGTGGGGGCCCATCCCAAATCTCACCAATCAGGCAGAAACTATTTGTCATACTGGATACGGTTTCTCTCTCTCTCTTTTTTTTTTTTTTTTTGTGGGGGGGATCTTTTCATTAAAAAACTCTTCTGTAGGTATCTTAACAGCACTTGCATGGTCCTTAGGAGATGAAGGTGTTTCGCCATTTCTGGAGTGCTGCACATGTAGTTTTCTTCTTTTTAAATTGTCAGTGGCCCTGGCCAGATTACTAATTCCCTACTAAGTTGCCAGTTGTGCTAGTACCCCACCCTCCAAAATCCATATTGACCTTCTGTATCAAAATGGCTAAGTCGTCAGAAACCAGCAGTGGGCAAACGTTAGGGTCTCAGCTTTCCTCCTTTCTTTCACTTGCTTGGCTTCATTGGCTTTGAATCGGATAGACCCGGGTAGGAACCTCACCTAGCCCCTCCACTAACTTTGTGTCCTCCGGCAAAATAAATCTCCCTAAGCCTCTATTTCCTATATGCAAAATAGGGATGATAGTATTACCCAATTCCAGGGTTATTGTAAGAATTCAGAGGCAAGTTGTGAAGGGTGTGGCATGGTGTCTGGAATGGGTGATGATACAGTTCCCTAAGGGGAGCTGCTGCCACCTCTGTGCTGGGGACTCTCCCTTTGCCCCATCCCAAGAATTTGGGTTGGCTAATCCTGCCCTGTCTGGTTTTGGATGAGGGACCAGGAAAGAAAGGGAGGCAGGATAGGGGAGGTGTTTTTGAGAAAAACCTTCTTTTTCCCTCTGCAAGTATTTGTTTCAGGCAGTACGTGAACCCTCGAAGACTGATCGGGGCTGGTCCTGGGTCACCCCAGCAGGGTTCAGTGAAGTGGGCCAGGGGCACTGGACCCTCGGCTTTCTCCCTGCAGGGGGATCTGCCTCCCTGGCCTCGCCTCTTGTGATCTTCTATGCATGTTCACTCCTTACTCACTCTGAGCCTTCTGACTCTGACCAGCCTGTGTTCCTGGCATTCTTTTGATGATGTAAGTGTTTCACACCCTATCTGCAACCAAGCAGGAGGACGGAGAGGACTTCTGCAGCAAAGAGTACCTCTAGAAATTGCTTTTGTGAGGTTCTTTGAGGTGCTAATCACCTAACTTTTATTTGAATTGCTCTGACTTATCATTTAATAACTCCGGAGGACTTTTTACTTCCTTGGCAGGAGGAGGAAGGTGATTCCTCAGATAAAACCAAAACCTAGAGCTGCACTTCTGAAGGAAATTGCTGCTCAGGTAGGGCTGGATGTGTAGGTGTTCTCCATGGGCCCATGCCGTGCCTGTACCAGCGTCCTGAATTGACGGCAGCAGAGGGGTATCTTTCTTCATTCTTCATTATTTATTGCCTGAGGCAGAATGAATACTTGTACACTTGGGATTTCAGCCATGCCTTTTAAGGGCTGTGAACAGACTTATCAAAGAGCCATCTTGAGTGGCCTGTAGGGCGGAAGGGAGAATACAGGACAAGAAAGTGGATGGAATTAATGGGAACAAGAGTGACATAAAATAGTTTAACCCCCTGTGGCCCTCTTCAGACTTTTACATTTGTCTATTTTTATTTATTTAAAATTTTTTAACTTTTGTGGGTACGTAGGTGTATATATTTATGGGGTACATAAGATTTTTTGATACAGGCATATAATAATCATATCAGAGTAATATCACCCCAAGCATTTATCATTTGTATTACAAACAATCCATATATATTCTTTTAGTTATTTTATTTTGTTATCTTATTTATTTATTTATTTTGAGACGGAGTCTTGCTCTGTCACCCGGGCTGGAGTGCAGTGGCACAATCTCAGCTCACTGGAACCCCCGCCTCCTGAGTTCAAGCGATTCTCCTGCCTCAGCCTCCTGTGTAGCTGGGATTACAGGCCGGTGCCACCATGCCCAGCTAATTATTGTATTTTTAGTAGAAATGGGGTTTCACCATGTTGGCCAGGCTGATCTTGAACTCCTAACCTCAGATGTTCCACCCACCTCGGCCTCCCAAAGTGCTGGGATTACAGGTGTGAGCTATCGCACCCAGCCTATTATTTATTTTTGAGAGATAGGATCTTGCTCTGTTGCCCAGGCTGAGTCATGCTCACTGTATACTCTACCTTCTGGGCTCAGGCAATCCTCCCACCTCAGCTTCCCAAGTAGCTGGAACCACAGGTGCACAGCCGCCACTCCTGGCTAATATTTTTATTTTTTGTTCAGACGGTGGGGAGGCTCTTGCTGTGTTGCCCAAGCTGATCCTGAACTCCTGGGCTCAAGCGATCCTCCTCCCTCCGCCTTCCAAAGTGCTGAGATTACAGGTATGAACCACTATGGCTAGCCTGGTCTACAGAAATGTCTAATTTTCTTCAGACTTTGTTCTCCCTTCAAATTAGGTTTCATCTGGCAGAGTGGCTACTCCATTTGTTTGCAAGCCTCTGCCCTTGATGTTCAGATTCCTGCTGCTGGTGGAGCCGGCTGAGTTTCCCAGATGGGCTCCACCTGCCTCCTCCTCGGTTGCTGCAGCATTCATTGCTTCGTGCTTCCTGTCTGGCTCGCCTCCAAATGAGCCTGTTCATTTCCTTTCTCCGGAAACTGTCCTTATCACTGAGGTTCAAAAGTTCCATAAAGGATATGGCAGTCTTGAGACTTGACCTCCAAACTTTGACCTTAATAAAAACTGGTTTTTTAAACCCAGCCAACCTGAATGAGTGGACTATGGCTTTTGATTGCTGTTAGCTGAAGGAGATGTATGGCTGCTGGGTGACGCCTTGAACAGTGAGATGTTATATATAATCTTGAATTTGGGGTGGTGCTTGTGTCACCACTCGGAATTATGTTGTCAGTCTCACTTCCCTCCTGGCTTCTTGGCAATCGTCTTTATTAATGTTTTCAATTTTCTTACTATCCAGTGAACTTACTTTGTATTTATTGTTTGGGGTAGTGTTGTAGATGGTATTACTATTTGAAAACTTACTGTTGAAAGGGACCGTAGTCCAGTGGCCTCTTTTAATAATCAGGGAAAACTGAGTCCATGAAGACACGCCTGCCTTTGAAAACCTAAGAATCCACTGCTTTTTCTGTTGAGACAGACCCCACAGAGATCTCCGAGAGGACGGCTGCAGCAAGAGTGCTGACTCCCATGCAGCCGCATTCCTTTTCTAATTGTCAAAGCTGATTAGTGGATTTGGATGTGCGTGGCTCGGAGTCCTCTAATAATCTTTCCTTTCTTACATAGCTCACCTAGAATTTGAGGAAAATTAAACCAGTTGTGAAATATATCACGTTTCAGAAATGAACGGCATCTTAATTGATTCCCTTTGAGAACACATCAGACTGGGATTTCTGAGTGTAATCTGGTATGCCTTGAGGTGGGGACCTCATGCTGGGGCACTCAGAGGAGACTGGTCCACCTCCAAGTTTGTTTTCTGGCTCCAAACAAATGAGTGGCTGTTTGACTGTTGGCACACTACCCAGTTTTAAAAGTACAACCATATAGGGTATGGAGGGCTGGTAACCAGGGGGTTTAAAAAGTGAGGTCATGGAAGGCCCAGATGAAGCTCTTTTAATGTGTATCACAACTGCAATTAATCTTATTAACATGCTGGGCCTGTTCCTGCTTTCGCTGCCCCAGGTGTGTGAGAGTATTTAGGGGGCATGCTTTGAAGGATTCTTGTTCTTTGATGATGCACATGGATAACAGAAGTACATCAAACTTTGTATCTGGCATTAAAAGGGCTTTTGTTTGCCTCTGTAGATTCATTCAGTTTTGAGAAGAGAGCAAAAAGCTTCATGCCAATTGATAAGATGTACAAAAGAGGGTGGATTGCAAATGCAGTCTTGCAGCAGTGAGCTCTATGACCAGATCAGAATCAGCTGAACAGGAATGGAGCCCTCTTCTATATCCAACACTAAGGTAGTTCCAGCACAGTATTCTGGGAGTGAAAGCTCACATGTGACATGTCTTGTTTTTCTTCTAGGATGTTGAGAAAGAGAAGGAAACCCACAGTTACCTCAGCAAAGAGGAGATCAAAGAGAAAGTTCATAAATACAACTTAGCAGTCACAGACAAGTTGAAGATGACCTTGGTAAGCACTCAAAATACTATTTAGGTTGACACCAGCTAAGTGTGTGCTTCTCTCCCTGCTTCAGAATTCAAATGGGATTTACACTGGCTTCATTAAAGTACAGATGGAACTCTGCAAACCTCCACAGACTTCTCCAAATTCTGGAAAACTCTCTCCCAGTAGCAATGGCTGTATGAATACACTTCATATCAGCAGCACAAACACTGTCGGGGAAGTGATCGAGGCCCTGCTCAAAAAGTTTCTCGTGACTGAGAGCCCTGCCAAGTTTGCACTTTATAAGCGTTGTCACAGGGAAGACCAAGGTACGCTGCCAGCTTAAAAGGAAAATGGTCTGCTCTGTAACATGCTGCTTGTTTCTTTACCCAGTCTACGCCTGCAAGCTCTCAGACCGGGAACATCCACTCTACCTGCGTTTGGTAGCAGGGCCCAGAACAGACACACTTAGTTTTGTTCTTCGTGAACATGAAATTGGAGAGGTAAGTTATTGTTCACTATTGCTTTAAACTATTCTGGCATTTTTCTTTCTGTGTTTCCTGACAGTGGGAAGCCTTCAGCCTTCCAGAACTACAGAATTTCTTGCGCATCTTGGACAAGGAAGAAGATGAACAGCTGCAGAACCTGAAGAGGCGCTACACAGCCTACAGGCAGAAGCTGGAAGAAGCCCTCCGTGAGGTGTGGAAGCCTGATTAAAGCGGGGCTCCCTGCCCGTGAGGCCCGGTGCAGGACCGATGTACAAAACAGCAGCAAGTGCCTCTCTTCTCAGAGGGCTGCTGTCTTGCCCCACTATGCTAGGGTCTTCGCCTTTCTATCTGTAGATTTTGTTCCCCAAACCTGGTCACACAGCATCCTGCACCTTAGCGTCCCATGTAAGGGACTCTGCAAGCTTGTTGTTCAGCACCGCAGTGTTACCTCTTGGCAAGCTGTGAACCTGTCGCCTCATCAGGAGCATTCGAGGGTGCTTGGAAGCATGAACTCTGGGGGTGTTTTTTTTTTTGGTTATTTTAATTATGTGATGATGCTGTTAAGCTTACAGATATGCAGTTGATTTTTTAAAAAGCTTAACTAGGAATCTTTCTGAATACTTGTCCTATTTTGAAACTACCTGTCTGGTTTTTTGTTTGGTTTTGTTTTCTTTTTTTAATGTCAGAGGAATCTATCCATGTGAATCGAAAGGCACAGGAATCTAGGAACTCTGAGGAATTTATTGTGAAGGATTTTGTTAGGGGGTTGACAGAGAAAGCAAAGTGTAAGTTTGGAAGAAGGCATGTGCGGTGGTGGCGAGTGCTGCGGGCTATGGAAGGTGACTTGGCTTTTCAGTTAGGGGTAGTGGAGAAAGGGGTAGTTGCTTGTAAACGAGTTAAAAGCATTCAGTGTGGAGGTGTTAAACCCATTTTAGGATCGCTTGGTTTCCTGGTGGGTAGAATATGGGAACAGAGCCAGAGGCAGGAGCTAAACCAAAAGGAGGGACCCATGAACTCTGCAGCTGACCAATCAGAGAATCAGGCAGGTGTAGCCTACTGACCTGGGCAGAGGTGGGCCTCACGCAGCTGGATCCGACCCTTTAATTCTGCCCTTTTGGAGTGGAAGGTCTGATTGGTGTAGCTGCTCTGCATAGGCAGGACAGTGACAGTTCACTAACTCTTGTTAAGTTACATAGTGTATAGCTTTCCCCCCACAGGTGGTTTTCAAAGTTGAGACGGAATTTGGGTAGGGGCAGCTGTTTTTCCCTTGATTGTTAGCTAGGATATTTGTCAAGTAAACTTTGGTGACAATCACTCTCTTCCCTTTTATTCCTCCTTTCCTTTTCCTTTCTTCCCTTTTTTCTTTCCTTCCCTGCTGTCTCCCACCCTACCTTGTTCTTTTCCTCCCTCCCTCCCTCCCTCCCTCCCTCCCTCCCTCCTTCCCTCCCTCTCTCTCCCTCTCCCTTTCTTTTCTACATTGAAATCTGTTCTTACATAATAGAGAACAGGGCTATTGAATAAAGACCCAATCCTACCAGATCTTTAGTTCTAAAGGGCAACTTGACTGTGAGTAGGAGGGCCCCCAAGAAAGGGAGGAAAGTCCACACCCAGCTAACCACACAACAGGGCTTCATTATGGAAATATTTTAACAAAAGTACATGTTATTACCAACCAAAGAGATGCATGTGCAATAGAAGCCTTCCTTAAAAACAGGCTAAATAACCTCATTTTATGCAGCAGTTTAATCTGAGAACAGAGGGAAAGGTGTGCAGTGGTTCCAGAGGGGCCTTATATTCTATTTTTAGTCTAGATATTTTTTGTTTATAAATTCCCAAGGAATTGTTAACACTTTGGTGACACCTAATGGATTCTTTTTGAAATTCCAAGGTGCTTCAGTTCTTTGCCCAAGTGAACTGTGCCTTTTATTGCATTTCTGTTCGTCTCTTGGTGGCTCTTCTGACTTTTTGGAGAATACCCATCTTGTTGGAGGCAGACTTAAGTTGTTATGCTGTGCCACACAATTTACTGAGACAATCATATCTTCCTAAGCATTTAAGGAAAGTTGAAAAAAATAGAATTAGCTATAAAATATGTATGGCACATCTTGTTTAATTTTGCATGTAACTTCTCTTTTGTACATTGATGAGGTTTTAGTGACATTGTCATCCAACACTTTACCTTTATTGTTCAGGGAATGCCTTCGTGATTTTTTGTACTGGTTTTATTATTCAGACTATGGCCTGGATTTGAGTATATTGTTATTACCACCTGGTTTTTTAATTATTCATCCCAGTAAACTTATATTTTGTGAAGCATTTGTTTCTCAGATTAAGACACTGTTAGAACCTAAAGTAGTAGCTGATGGGTATCTGTGAATTTTTTTTTTTTTTTTTTTTTTACTTGAAGTAGATTGTCTGAATAGGCATCCTCATCTATATTTACCCAAAACCTCGCTTACTGTCATGTGCACTACAAATTGCAATTTGGAAACCTACTGTATTGAAATTCTGTCAGTTTATGGTTCTTGAAGACTGATGTCCTTTCCCAAACACTGGTTACTGCAGCAGCATTTTTAATGTGTAAGTGAAGAAAAAAGGCCACTAAGGCCAAAGATTTTTTAAGAATCATTGTACAAATCATTATGTTAAACTATCTAAGCTTTGCTGTAATACTGTTTTCTCTTCAATATGTGATGGTACAGGAAGGATGTTAAATGAAGGGGTGGTATTGCAGGAGAGCATTTTAAATGGCAGAAGTAAAAAGTTATAATATTTATAATTTTGATGGGTTTAAGTTTATTTTTGTAGGGAAGATTTTTCTCCCCTAAAATAGTTTCTAGAATGGCAAAATTGTTTCCATTATTAAAAATTGAAGTTATTAGTTGTTTATGTGTGTTTATTTATGATAATATG